CGATTTCTTGTTAGAATGTTGGCATCTTTCACCCAGTCGTTTTCTTGTAATTTTATTTATTTGTTTGAAAACAGAATCCTTCTTGCAATCCTGTCATTTTCAGTGCCTTTTTTTTTTTTTTTTTTTTTTTTTTTTTTTTTTTTTTTTGAGACGGAGTCTCGGTCTGTCACCCAGGCCGGGGTGCAGTGGCGCAATCTCCGCTCACTACAACCTCCGCCTCCCGGGTTCAAGTGATTCTCCTGTCTTAGCCCTCCAAGTAGCTGGGATTACAGGCGCCGGCCACCACGCCTGACTAATTTTTGTATTTTTAGTAGAGACGGGTTTCAGCCATATTGGCCAGGCTGGTCTCCAACTCCTGGCCTCATGTGATCCGCCCACCTCGGCCTCCTAAAGTGCTGAGATTACAGGCGTGAGCCACCGCGCCTGGCATCAGTGCATACTTTTTGAAGTGATTCCAAGTTATCGCCCGCTTTTTTCGTGTAACATATAAATACATCTCTGTATCTAGAAATATCCAATGCATAATTCAATTGTCTGCGAGGTATTTCATCACGTATTTTCACGAGCGTGGCCAATTTCAAAATAGTTCTACAAAGAGGAAATGCAAGAATGTGGGAAGAGCAAAAGAAAAGCTCTATGTTGCAAAACCCATTTTTGCTAACGTGTCCAGTGGGCTCCCGGGACGACCTGTTTTTAAATTCTTGGTCTCCCTGCACCGCGTCCCTCCTTTGCTGCGCTAGCTTTATGACGCATCTTGGAAGAACAGGGCAGATTTAAAACCCTCTCCCAACAGGCGTCAAACGACATGGTGCAGGCTCGGGCTGGGGAGCGGGCCTGCGGCTGCCCAGCTGCTAAAGGACTTCCTACTCGTGCACCGCCGCCGGCTCCAGGGCAAACCCCACGCCATTTAGAAATGCTGGAAGTTTCTGTCTCTCCCTCCCCCTGCTCGGAGGCCATTCCCCCCACCCCCAGAGCCCCACCTCCTCCTTCACTGGGCCCTTTCTAACTCCTTCCCCTTAAAACCCTTTTCAAAATGGGGTTGACTGGAGGCGGAGGTTGCAGTGAGCCGAGATCGCCCCACTGCACTCCAGCCTGGTGACTCCGTCTCAAAAAAAAGGGGAGGGGGGCGGGGGAGAGTTGAAAGCTTAATATGTACTTTGGGGGCTATTAAAGCAAACATTTCGACTAAAGGGGCGAATCCTCGAATTGTGCGATCAAGCACCCGAGAGGAGAGTTGGGGGGGGTCAGGAGGGGTGGGGGCTCCAGGGAAAGCCCGGGGGTCTGGGCCGGGGTCTCGCGGGGCCCTTCCGGAAGGATCGCGGCCCCCGAAGGTGGGCGTCCCGCGGGGCTCCAGTCTCCAGGACGTTCCGGGAGGCTCCGCGCTCTGGGAGGCCGGCTGCGTGGGGTCCCCGCGCTGCAGCCGCAGAGGCCCCCCAGGGCCGCGGTTCCCGGAGCGGGAAAGTCCCGCGCGGGGGCGGTGGCCTCGGGGGCGGGACGGGGCGGGGGCGGGGGCGCGGGCGGCCGAGCCGAATCCCCTCCACCGGGACGCCCCGCTGCTGCTCGGGAAGAGGCGGGCCCTGCGCGCCCTGCGCTCGCCATGGCGGTTTGGGCGGCGACGTGAGCGGCTCCGCGGACCCCGAGCGGGGCCCCGGCCGCGACCTGAGCCGCCGCCGAGCGCCCGGGGCCATGCGACCGACGCTGCTGTGGTCGCTGCTGCTGCTGCTCGGAGTCTTCGCCGCCGCCGCCGCGGCCCCGCCAGGTGAGCCGGGCCTGGGCCTCCGCGGCGGGACGTTCATAACTCATAATCTAAAATTTATGCTCAGCACAGCTAACTTTGGAGACCTACCAAGAATGGTGCAATGATTCAGCAGCTACTCATGGTAAGACAAGAGTATCTGGGTGTAACCTGTATCCTCCCTCTTCTTTTTCTCTGTCCCCCTCAAGACCCTCTTTCCCAGCTGCCCGCTCCTCAGCACCCGAAGATTCGCCTGTACAACGCAGAGCAGGTCCTGAGTTGGGAGCCAGTGGCCCTGAGCAATAGCACGAGGCCTGTTGTCTACCAAGTGCAGTTTAAATAGTAAGCCGGTATTTCTGTTGGATCCTTGCTGGTCTGTGAATTGAAATCCTTTTTTCCTTCCCAGCACCGACAGTAAATGGTTCACGGCCGACATCATGTCCATAGGGGTGAATTGTACACAGATCACAGCAACAGAGTGTGACTTCACTGCCGCCAGTCCCTCAGCAGGCTTCCCAATGGATTTCAATGTCACTCTACGCCTTCGAGCTGAGCTGGGAGCACTCCATTCTGCCTGGGTGACAATGCCTTGGTTTCAACACTATCGGAATGGTAAGAGAACTTGAGTATAGAACTTCCTTTATTGTGTGGTTTTCTCTTTGTAATTCTTTTTCAGTGACTGTCGGGCCTCCAGAAAACATTGAGGTGACCCCAGGAGAAGGCTCCCTCATCATCAGGTTCTCCTCTCCCTTTGACATCGCTGATACCTCCACGGCCTTTTTTTGTTATTATGTCCATTACTGGGAAAAAGGAGGAATCCAACAGGCAAGAGCATCTTTCTTTTTTGTTTGGATTTTTTACATGTGTGCTTGTGATGTTTTTAAAACAGGTCAAAGGCCCTTTCAGAAGCAACTCCATTTCATTGGATAACTTAAAACCCTCCAGAGTGTACTGTTTACAAGTCCAGGCACAACTGCTTTGGAACAAAAGTAACATCTTTAGAGTCGGGCATTTAAGCAACATATCTTGCTACGAAACAATGGCAGATGGTAAAATATACCTTCTTATGTCCTTTCTGAACTCATTCTGTTCACTTTCGTGTCCTCTTTTTAGCCTCCACTGAGCTTCAGCAAGTCATCCTGATCTCCGTGGGAACATTTTCGTTGCTGTCGGTGCTGGCAGGAGCCTGTTTCTTCCTGGTCCTGAAATATAGAGGCCTGATTAAATACTGGTTTCACACTCCACCAAGCATCCCATTACAGATAGAAGAGGTACGTGTGCACACATCTCTTTTTTTTTTTTTTAATTACAATTTTGCTTTCCAACCTCCTCAAGTATTTAAAAGACCCAACTCAGCCCATCTTAGAGGCCTTGGACAAGGACAGCTCACCAAAGGATGACGTCTGGGACTCTGTGTCCATTATCTCGTTTCCGGAAAAGGAGCAAGAAGATGTTCTCCAAACGCTTTGAACCAAAGCATGGGCCTAGCCCACTGGCTCCCTGGAAGAGATCAAGCCATCGGAGCTGCTAGAGTTCTGTCTGGACTTTCCAGAGACCAGTATTCCCTTTTGCTGCCTCTAAAAGGCCTGTCCCTGCAGACATGAGAGACAGCAGGTCTCATGGGGGTGACAAGCTTTTTTTTTTTTTCTTAAAGAATTTTCAAAATCAAATTCCAGAATGATTTTACGGAGATATCCCAGGAAAATTAAGGCTTCTCTTAAACACTAAAAAGGCATGTAATTGCTTGTTAGCAAAATGGATATGACACATCTCTGATACTTTTTTCATTATTGGTTGGGCTGAGCAGTCAGAAGACCTGGTCGTCGTCTTGACTTTGGCAAATGAGCCGGAGCCCCTTGGGCAGGTCACACAACCTGTCCCAGCGAGGGACACCGAGTGGCCCTTCATGTACATCCATGGTGTGCTGGCTTAAAATGTAATTAATCTTGTAAATATACTCCTAGTAATTTAAGATTTTGTTTTTAAACTGGAAATAAAAGATTGTATAGTGCATGTTTTTTAAAGTCTATGTGAAGTGTTTTCTTTATTGTAGCCT